CCGGTAAAGTACTTTTAAAACTACATGCCTTATCTGAAACTTCTATTTTTCTATTTTAGTTTATCTTACTCTTGCTTGTTTCCCAAGACTCGGCTTAGACACCGTCACCTCCCGGAAGTCTTCCCTAAGCTCCTTCACCGTACCTTCCTCTCATCCTCTATACATGCAAATCATGCTAAGTGCTGCTCCTAGGTGGCCCCCGTAGTAATGTACTTATTACACTACGCTGCAATTCTCTGAGGTCCTGGAGAGCAGAGGCCGGTTCTAATTGATCCGGAATCCAGCTGGGCATGCAGGCACTTATTCCGTGTTCCTTGACTAAGTGCTCAAGGGGTGACGGAGCAGCACAGCACAGCGGTGTTGGGGGAGCCAGGGGCAGTCACCGCTGGGGTACTAAAGTAGAGACCAAGCTATGCACGACGATGGAGCAAAATGAACTAGAGTGCCCGCAGTCAGCCCTCTCTAGGGCTCCACTTTTCCGCAGGCCCGGCCCACCTACTGATTCCTCCTCTCTTTTCGTGATAGCCTCGCCCCTCCACACCCACTCTTCCACTCCAAGCGTCTCCTGGAATCCATGGCCCCACCCCTTTCTCGCTCGTCTTTCTTCCGGCTCCATCTCTCCCAAGCCCCGCCCTTCTGATCTTTCCCTGCCTGTAAAAATCGCCTCTCCTTAGGTCCCGCCTTCTGCCCTCTGGTTCCACCTTTCCTTCCCGGGCTCCGCCTCCGCCCTGCCGGCCTCCACCTTCCCAGAGGCCTTCGCCTATGACACGCCGGAGTCCTTCTGAGGGGCGGGGTTTACGTACGAAGGGACGGAACCAAGAGGAGAGGCGGTGCTCCTCCCTCGGATAGCCGTCGGCGACCCCGCCCTTGCGTTTAGCCGTTGCCAGGAAACAAGCGTCCTTGCTCGGGTTTGGTCCGGCTCAGCCAATGAGCTGGCACGCCATTGCCCAGTCGTGCGACGCCGGGCGGTTGCGTGTGGTGCGCGGGGGCGCGGGCTGCGTGTGGCGCGGGGCGGGGCGCGGCTGGTGCGCTTGAGAAGCGATGGCGGCGGCCTGAACTCACCTAACACCGCAGCAGCAACCGGGCCCGGCCAGGTTCGGCGTTCCGTGAGTGAACGGTACGCATGGGCCAGAGGGCCTGGAGAGTCGTTTGTGGGGATGAGAGACTGGGAAAAGACGGTGACGGGTTTGGTTACTGTACTGGTTGTGAGGGGTTGGCAGGTGGTGAGGGTCCGGGTGTGAGTGTCTAAGATAGGGAAGGAGGGTGAGAGCTTACAGGTGAGTGGACAAATGAGGGGCTGTGAGAGGCTGGGTGCTTTCGGAGGTGCCAAGTTGAAGGGACTCCTGAACGCGGTTTACTAGGGCTGGGGCTACTGAGGGCTGGTGTGAAGGATACCCTGGGACTAGAGTGAGGGGTAAGGCCTGCGCGAGGAGAGAGAGAGTAAAAGGCGCAGGTGGGAGCCTGCGGGGTGGCGGCAAATTGGTGAGGGAGTTGAAGGCGAGGCATGGGAGGAGGGAATTAGGGCTTGTGAGACTTGGATAAAGGTGAGAGGTTGGTTCTGAGGCCTCCTTCGATGGACTGCCCTGTCCAGTGAGAGCAATAGTTTTAGACAAAGTAGGGCAGCTTAGATGGAAGTGTTGTGCACCTGACTCCTCTGCTCCCATGGACTTTCCATATTCTGGAGGACGAGAAAATGAAGGTGTCATAGGCAATAGTACTATGGTAATGAAAGTCATATTTGAGGCTCAGACTTCAACAGAGTAATCACAGAAACTTCAGTTCCTTCGAGTTCCTTCTCTGGACTGCATAGTTGAAGATGGGCCCTCTCATGAAGGGTTTTGCGCTGTGACAGCTTGTGTTTTCTCTCTACTTGCTTCTGGACAACCTTATTCCACTGTTGCTCCTTACCTGTGCTTAACTGTGGGTCTTTGATTGGATTGACCATATTCAGTTGCTAATTCTACTTTTATGGAGGTCATATGGTTTGCCCTATACAGTACTATATTTAGGATCCCAAACAGGATGGCCTTACTCTCCTTTCTTACAGTTGAATTTTTTAAAAAGCTAGTTTATATTATATTTAAAATGTGTGTTTGATGAGTTTTGACATGTGTACACATCTGTGAAATCATCATCAGTCTCAAGATACTGAACATTTTAGCCACCTGAAAATTTATCTCTTCCTCTCCACACCCTGTAGTTGGGTTCATCTTACTAGCATTCTTTTAGGTCCTCTTCTCCCCACCAACCCAAATGCACGTGAAATTCTGGAAAGTTGGTTTGGCATTCAGTGATAATGGCCACTTTCACACTACTAAATTTTCCTCTCTACTGCTAGTCAGCCATGGGGTTGGGACATCCTATTCTTTCCAGACTCAGAAAGAGTTAAGTCTTTCCTTAACTCTACAGTGGACAGGGAGAGACCATTTCCTGAGAATTAGACAGCCTCAGTCCCCATTCTTTTCCAGAGTCTTAGCTTCAGAGCCAACTCCTATATCCTGTGGTATATTCTCATTGCTTCTTTCTGGAGTCCAGACAGGCCTCCATATTGGTAGAACACTTGGCAACTTGCCCAGTCAGTCAGAACTTACAGTTCAGAGTTTAGAGTAGTGGTTCCTAAACACTGGACCAAGGACCCTGTACATGATAAAATTATCATCTATCCAAGATGGAGGGAGAGAAAGACAGTATGGTTATTCATGAAGATAAATTTATTCTCAGAGATTATCATTCCTATTCTTTTGGTGTTGCAGTGCTCTTTCGTTGATGCAGTAATGGTAACAGTAGATGGTGGGTTAAAAAAAAAAAGATCTAATTTACCCAAATAAAAAGTGTCAACCCAATTTTTAATTTTAAAAATTATTTCTATAGCTTTATGAACTTCAGAAATTTAAAGTGATGATGGTGTGGCTGTTGTATTAGGTTGAGGAAGCATACATTTATACAATGATTCTGTATAACTTAACATCTGAACAGCATTCATGCTTTACATAGGGATTTCAAATTTTATTATACTGATTTATATAGATACCTTGTAGACAAAGACAGGAACTTTCATTTTATAGATGAGAAATTAAATTCAGTAGCCAGAGATCATACAGGGATACAGTGGCAAGGCTGAACCCAGAATTTTGTCTCAGAGTGAGAGAGACTTTGGGAAAGAAGATTTATAATAGACACTGAAGGTGATGTGGGAGGATTTTTTAATGATTTGTAATTGTTCTATTTCCAAAAGACAGAAAAGGGACTGTGAGAGTGACATAGGGATGAAGGTTATGTTTAATGCTGTCGCAGTGACATTGGAACAGGTATATATAATACCTGGATCACATCTTGATAGTGGATCATATCATGATAGTGATAGGATGAATCAAATCAAATATTAGATGGTTCTTAGGGACTGTCTAAATCCTTGTTATAATGGAGAAAGCACTGGATTTGGTAAGCTTATTGTTTGCTATCCCAAACTCTGTTGAAATAGTAGTGCATTAAGTATAATGGATTTTGATTTGTATCATATAGTGAGTGGTAGTTCTGAGAGGATGAAACATACATGAGGATGATGATGTAGAGATAGAAACATGTTTAGGGTACTGTGTTAATCATTTATTCCATATCTGCTCTGTGCCAGGCACTCTACTAAGTGCTAGGAGAATGAATTCGTTTATTCATTCAACAAATACTTCTTCAACATATAGTCTGTGCTTGTGATGCTCACATTTTATGGGATAACAACATGAATAAAACATGGTCATCCGAGCTCTCAAGGGATTTTCAGTCTAGTAGGGAGAGAGAGACACATGAAAACATAATTTCAATTTAGAGAGATAATGTGAAATGTGAAAATATATCATAATAGGCTGGGCGTAGTGGCTCACGCCTAGCATTTTGGGAGGCTGAGGCAGGCAGATCGCTTGACTTCAGGAGTTTGAGACCAACCTGGGCAACATTTTGAAACCCTGCCTCTACCAAAACAACAACAACAACGACAATAAAACCACCACCAAAAAAACCCACCAAAAATTAGCCAGGTGTGGTTGCACATACTTGTGGTCCTGGCTACTCCGGAGGCTGAGGTGGGAGGATTGCTTGAGCCTGGGAGGCAGAGGTTGCAGTGAGATGAGGTCACACCACTGCACTTCAGCCTGGGTGACAGAGGCCCCACCTCAAGAAAAAAAAAAAAAAAAAAAAGAAAATATATCATAATGAGTTGATTACTCCTTTGTATCTAGTGTCATCTTTCCCTGTATTCCAAGTATACATGTTTATTGATCTGTGTATCTCCACAAGTATCTCAAAATTAACATGTCCAAAACAGAATTCATAGTCTTTGCCCCAAAAGCCCGACTTTGCCCTCATATCCCCTATCTCACTCCAGGCAAGGACTACATTGTCATCTTTCATACTTTCTGCTCTTTTACTCCCTGCATTCAATCATTTGCTAGAATCTTAATACATTTCGCTCTGTGTTATCTCTCTTCTCTATATCTCCATTGCTACATCTTCACTGTCAAAGCTTTAGTTTAGCTCCCCCTCACCTCATATGATTTTTTTAAAACAATTTTTTGTCTTAAAACTTGCTATTTTCTGGTCCATCCCTAGAATGATTTTTCTGAAAATACACATCTGATCTCCGAACTCCTTGGCTTAAAAACTTTTGGCTCTTTGTGTCCTGTAGGACAACATCCAAATTTCTTAATATGGCATCATTTAGCTTCAGCTTACCTCTCCAGTCTCGTGTGCCACTCCCTAGTCTGTATTCTAGTTTGAATAAATTGTTCACAGTTCCCTAAAACCATGCTGCTTTTTTGAGCCTTGAAATCTTTGTAATAGCTGCTTCCTCTACTAGGAATGCCTTTTCTTCTCTGCCCAGTGAACTTTCCTTATCCTTTAGGATCTAGTTCAGTTTCACCTCCTTTTTGACATCTCTGTCAAGGTAGAGATAACTGTGTGTGACATGAGGATTCATTGCTGTAAAGAGGAGTCACTGTAGAATAGAGGTTCACTTTTGTGAATTGGATGGACCCCGCTGGAGTCAGATGAGGAGATCCCTGCAAGAAGCAGAAGTGATATTGCGGGGAGGGAAGGGAATGAGTTGGGACCATACCCTGACATCCCATTTGTCTGAGGGATGGAAAAGCAGGGAAGAAATGTGTAAGCTGAGCTCTAGTATAAATTCCTAGTAGGTGGTGTTTTTGGTTGGTTGGTTTTTCCCTTTGTATTTCTATGAGATTTTAATCAGGTCATTCAACTTCCAGTATTTAGGGTAACAGCCCATTCATCCTCCTTATGTCAGTAATTAGTCTTCTTGCCTAGGAAGAGCCACTGTAAGGAGAGAGACACCACAGAATTTTACTGACCTGTTCTTGGAAGATCATTTTGGTCTCTCTGTCCAATGTAGGTGTTGCAGGTATATCCCTTCCCCCAGCTCCCTCCTCTTTGCCTCTCCCAGGGCAAAGGTTCATAAGTGAGGCTGAGCCACTTCCTGCCCTGTATCTGCAGTTCCGAGGTTGGTTGTCACCCTTGCTGTGTGTGGCTGTAAGGCTGTATTTTGGGCTATAAGGTGAGTGCCTGATCTTGGCCATTTTGGGTCTGTTATCCCTTCCATTATCTCTTCTCTGAATTAGATTTAGAAATCTGGACTGGCCAGTGACCTCTGGGCTTGCCATTCCAGCCTGGTATAACCTCTGGCTCCATGGGCAGCTACTGGCTCCTACAGACCGGATGAAGCAGACTGGAGACACAAGTGGAGAAAACCTCCAGCTGGCAAATCCTCAGAGTGTAGGCCTCTGGCTGCCAGTCCTGCCCAGCCTGCCTCATGGAGAGGATGAATTGGCTGAGCAGACTGGCCTCCCGGGGCCCTGGGCACCGTATACCTCAAGGGGCCAATCTCCAAACCCCAGTCATGGCTGATCCCGAGACCTGCCTCATGGTCTTCAAGAATCACTGGTCCCAGGTAGGAGACTGTATGGCAAAGGGCCTTGTCTGGATTCCTTCCATCTTCTGTCCTTTTTCCCTAGGTGGTGCGAATCCTGGAGCGGCAAGGCCCTCGGGCAGCTCCTGGGGGTGCAGACGATCTCAGTGCTGTGCGCAACCACACTTACCAGATGTTGACACTGCTGGCAGAGGACCGTGCAGTTCCCTCGGCCCCCACAGGCCCTGGGCCCCTGCTGGAGTTTGCTCTGCACGAGGATCTGCTGACCCGTGTGTTGACATGGCAGCTGCAATGGGATGAGCTTGGGGATGGGGTCGAGGAACGGCGGGCTGAGCAACTGAAACTATTTGAAATGCTAGTGAGCGAAGCTCGCCAGCCACTGTTGCGGCATGGTCCAGTTCGTGAGGCTCTGCTCACCCTGCTGGATGCCTGTGGCCGCCCTGTGCCCAGTAGCCCAGCACTGGATGAAGGCTTGGTGCTACTTCTCAGCCAGCTGTGTGTTTGTGTGGCCCAGGAGCCTTCATTGCTCGAGTTCTTCCTGCAGCCACCTCCTGAGCCTGGAGCCGCTCCCCGTCTTCTTCTCTTTTCTCGCCTTGTCCCTTTTGTGCATCGAGAGGGCACCCTGGGCCAGCAGGCCCGTGATGCCCTACTTCTTCTCATGGCTTTGTCAGCTGGGAGCCCCACTGTGGGCCGCTACATCGCGGATCACTCTTACTTCTGCCCGGTTAGCACCCCCTGGCTTGGAGGGTAGGGTGTTTTATATATGAGCTTTTGGTAACTTCTCATAGGTGCTGGCCACAGGGCTCAGTGCCCTGTACTCATCACTGCCTCGAAAGATTGAGGTTCCAGGGGATGATTGGCACTGTCTGCGACGGGAAGACTGGCTGGGAGTGCCAGCCCTTGCACTCTTCATGAGTTCCCTGGAGTTCTGCAATGCAGTAATTCAGGTAGGACTGAAAGTCTGGCCCTTGGTCATTTTAACCCTCCCCCTTCTCTCTGGCACTCCTACAGGTGGCTCACCCCCTGGTGCAGAAGCAGTTGGTTGATTATATCCATAATGGGTTCCTGGTGCCTGTCATGGGTCCTGCCTTGCACAAGGTGAGAGTCATGGGTGGCAAGGCATATAAGGGGCATTTCCAGACTTTCCCTTCTTTTTGTGCAGACCTCTGTGGAGGAGATGATCGCCAGTACCGCCTATCTGGAACTTTTCCTACGGAGTATCTCAGAGCCTGCTTTGCTCCGTACCTTCCTGCGATTCCTGTTGTTGCACCGGCATGACACCCACACCATCCTCGACACCCTCGTTGCTCGTATTGGCAGTAACTCCCGGGTATGGCCCTTACCCCTGTCCTAGCTTACCTGGGTGACTCCCTCCCTCCCCTCCACCCCCCCAGCTCTGCATGGTCTCTCTGAGTCTCTTCAGGACCCTCCTGAACCTCAGCTGTGAGGATGTCCTGCTGCAGCTGGTTCTCAGGTATCTGTTGGGGCAGGGCTGAGGGATGGCTGACCCTGTGTCCCCTTTCTGATGTCTTTCTCAGGTATCTTGTTCCATGTAACCACGTTATGCTGAGCCAGAAGCCGGCTGTTCGTGATGTGGACCTATATGGACGAGCAGCTGACAAGTTTCTCTCCCTAATCCCACGCTGTTGTCGGCACCACGCCCCCAGCCCACCTCGTCCAGAGCATGCCTCATGGGCACGAGGTGGGCCTAGCAGAGAGACAGGGAGAAGGGAGGACATCACGGGTATGGCCTAGGTTCTGGGGGAGCGTAGCAAGCTTGATTTCTCTTATATTTTTTCCCTTTGCAGGTCCTGGAAGCCCAAGTGTGGACTCCTCTTCTGTGACGACAGTACCCCGGCCCTCCACACCATCTCGTCTGGCTCTCTTCCTGCGGCAGCAGAGCCTGGGTGGCTCTGAGTCTCCAGGCCCAGCCCCTTGCTCACCAGGGCTTTCTGCATCCCCCGCCTCCAGCCCTGGCCGACGGCCTACCCCTGCAGAGGAGCCTGGAGAGCTGGAAGACAATTACCTGGAGTATCTGCGTGAGGCACGTCGTGGTGTGGACCGCTGTGTCCGAGCCTGCCGTACCTGGTCTGCCCCCTATGATGGCGAGCGGCCCTCTCCTGAGCCCAGTCCTTTTGGCTCCCGGACTAAGAAACGCAGCCTACTGCCTGAGGAGGACAGGAACAACGTGGGGGAAGGGGAGGAGGAAGAGCTGGGGAGGAGGGGGCGGGCTGGGGGTGCAGGGGAGGGCCCTGGTCACCTGCCCCCTCCCCAGCTCAATGGAGTGCCAGGATCATGGCCTGAGGGGGCCAAGAAGGTTCGTCTGGTGCCAAAGGAGGGAGCTGGGGAACTGCTAGAGGGCATCTCCGAGGGCATGGCAGGACTAGAGGGCTTTGGGCAGGAGCTCCGGGAGCTAGAGGTGGCATTGAGCAATGGGGGAACTGGCTCAGAGTCCCCCTTAGAACCTCCACTGCCCCTTGAGGAGGAGGAGGCCTACGAGAGCTTCACCTGTCCCCCTGAGCCCCCTGGCCCCTTCCTCAGCAGCCCTTTGCGGACTCTCAACCAGCTGCCAAGCCAGCCCTTCACTGGTAAGCTACTTAGCCTAGGCCTTCCCTTCTGTGTATCCTTGTGCCCACCTCCCCCCCAACCCAGGCCCCTTCATGGCTGTGCTCTTTGCCAAACTCGAGAACATGCTGCAGAACTCCGTCTATGTCAACTTCCTGCTGACGGGGCTGGTGGCCCAGCTGGCCTGTCACCCCCAGCCCCTGCTCCGCTCTTTCCTGCTCAACACCAACATGGTCTTCCAGCCCAGTGTCAAGTCCCTGCTGCAGGTGTGCGATGCATGCATGCATGGGTGCGTCCAGCTCAGAAATGTCACGAAGGTGTGCTTCATAGGTGCTGGGCTCTGTGAAGAATAAGATTGAGAACTTTGCGGCTTCCCAGGAGGACTTCCCAGCACTGCTGTCCAAAGCCAAGAAGTACCTCATTGCCCGTGGCAAGTTGGACTGGGCTGAGGGCCCTGCAGCAGGACCTGCCCCACGCCGTTCTGATCCCCTAGGTGAGGCCTATCCCACCACACCCGTACCTGCCAGCACCTTCATGATACCCCTGTTTATTCCCAGTGAAGAGCCGGAGGCCATCCTTGGGGGAGTTACTCCTGCGGCATGCACACAGTCCAACCAGGGCCCGGCAGGCGGCACAATTGGTCCTTCAGCCTGGGCGAGACGGAGCAGGACTTGGCCTAAGTGGGGGCTCCCCTGGGGCTTCAACTCCAGTTCTACTCACCCGGGGCGGGGCCCCTGAACGCCAAGGTGAGGCTCTTCGAGTCAAGAATGCTGTCTACTGTGCAGTCATTTTCCCTGAATTTCTCAAGGAGTTGGCTGCCATCTCCCAGGCTCATGCCGTCACCTCGCCTTTCTTGTTGGAGACTTCAGAGGAAGGATCTGGCCCTCTCATCTCAGGCTGTGGGCCCCTCAATCCTTAACTTTCTTCCATGGACAATCAGGGCCATGGGTGGCCCGGGCTGGGGCTAGGGCACAGGCTCCTTTTTATGTTTGGAGGCAGTGGCAAAAGGACTTTTTAATTTATTTCAGATGAATGTTTTATGGAGAACTTGTTGCAATATGTATAAAAGGGAAATCTCTATTCTGTGCTCATTTTTCTTTCCCATTTTTTTC